AGCAGCTGTATCTTTTGGTTATCTTGGAGGCAATATATAACCACATAAGGTAAAATTGGATGCTGCTTGCTTTCTCTAAAAGCTGTGAGGATGTCTTTCTGTTCCAGAAATTGCTTAATGCAAGTAAATGAAAATATACTGAATACATGAGTAAATTCATAAACAGAAATACAAATGAAATTTCTAAAGTAGGTCCTGGTGAGCCCCAATTTTATGAATTATTAGAAGACAATGCACCCAGAAACTAAGACACTAGCTTGAAGACTTTTTTCATTTCTTTTCTTTTTTTTTTTTTTTTTTTTTGTTGCTGATGTTGTTGTTGTTGTTGTCGTTGTTTTGAAACAGTGTCTCACTCTTGCGCCTTGGCTGGAGTGAAGTGGCTCGATCTAGGCTCATTGAAGGCTCCATCTCCCAAGCTTAAGCGATCCTCCCCACCTCAGCCTCAGGGAATGGATGGGACTGCAGGTGCACACCACCATACCCGGCTATTAATTTACTTTTGTATTTTTTGTAGAGACGAGGTTTCGCTATGGCTTCAAGACTTTAAAAGGCAACAATGACTCTTTTGAAATTGCCTGCATTATCAAATGCCTGAAGTCAACCACAATGAATGGTGAGTCTGGTTTCTCCATGACACTAGCAATCCTCTGAAATAAAGGAAGTTAGAATTCCAGAACACGTTTGGGTCTCTGACTCTTCCTCGGTGGCTTCCAGGAGTTTAGGTCAGCCTGCAGGCCCGACCGGAACCCCCGACACCCCTCCACGCGGATTCTTTACATCTCCCTCCCTACCTTGTTTACGCCCTAGGGGGTAGGGAAATGAACAGTCAGTCAGGTGAGACCCAGCAGGGGGAGTGGTGAGCTGGTCCGAGGGCAGCCCGAATATGTCCCTGGGTGTGGGTATGGGTGTGGGGCAATTTGGGTGGGAGCAGCGTGGAGGCTCCCAGGACCAAGTCCTGCGCCTCTTTGGCGGGGTGTGTGCAGGAGGAGGGGGGATAAATAGGAGGCTCCCTCCTCCCGGCGACATTCACGGAGCCGGCCGGCCTCCCGCCCTGGGTGTTTCCCTGCCTTGTAGCCAGGGTGCCAGCCTGGGAAGTAGTTTCGTTTCCTTCTGCCTCCGGGATTAGTTTCCAGGCACCCTCTCAGGCGCCCGAGGCCCGGGAAGGGGGCGAAGAAGGAGGGAGACTTGTCTAGGGGCTGCCCGGCCCGGCAGAGCGGGGTTGATGGACCGGGCCGCCCGGTGCAGCGGCGCCAGCTCCCTGCCACTGCTCCTGGCCCTTGCCCTGGGTAAGTGGCCGTGCTGGGCACTGGAAACCAGGTGTTTGATTTTGGTTCTGTTTTGAATTTGAAGGTCTAGTGATCCTTCACTGTGTGGTGGCAGATGGGAATTCCACCAGAAGTCCTGAAACTAATGGCCTCCTCTGTGGAGACCCTGAGGAAAACTGTGCAGGTAAAGTTTAACAAGTTTTATATTCAAATCTGGTTGATTTATTGAACTTTTTCTCATTTTCCAGCTACCACCACACAATCAAAGCGGAAAGGCCACTTCTCTAGGTGCCCCAAGCAATACAAGCATTACTGCATCAAAGGGAGATGCCGCTTCGTGGTGGCCGAGCAGACGCCCTCCTGTGTGTAAGTGGAGTGTCCTCAGCCAGCAAGCAAAATTTTACTTCCTTGCCCTCGTCTTGTTTTATAGCTGTGATGAAGGCTACATTGGAGCAAGGTGTGAGAGAGTTGACTTGTTTTACCTAAGAGGAGACAGAGGACAGATTCTGGTGATTTGTTTGATAGCAGTTATGGTAGTTTTTATTATTTTGGTCATCGGTGTCTGCACATGCTGTCAGTAAGTATTTTTAAACTTAATTTTAAGTAAATCCCATACTAACTTCTAACACGTATTTTCCAAGCCCTCTTCGGAAACGTCGTAAAAGAAAGAAGAAAGAAGAAGAAATGGAAACTCTGGGTAAAGATATAACTCCTATCAATGAAGATATTGAAGAGACAAATATTGCTTAAAGTAAGTGAGATAAACTTGCTGATAGAAAACTAAACTTTCTCTCCTTTCGCCTTCGGATCTTCAGCAGGTGCCTCCTACTAGCTAAACCCACCAGAAACCAGAGGGCAATGGAGCCCTGGTGATGGAATCTGAAGTGGCCAGTCTCCTGGAGACAGAGCAGGGCAGAGAAAGGCTCCAAGAAGGCACATGACGCGTAACTAGCACAACAAAGCAGGATAGTTTTGGTTGTAATAACATAAAATCCAACTCAAACTGGCTTAAAATGAAGGCAACGTATTGGCTCACATGAATGGCAGTCCAGAGGTAAGGTGGGCTTCACACTTGTCAAACCAGAGGCTCACACGTAAGGAACCAGATTATTTCCCTCTTTCTGCTCACTATTCTGAGTTGGCTTTCATCCTTGGTCAGTTCCTCTTAGGTCCTAAGAAAGGCCAGTAGCAATTAGGGCTACAAGCTTCCTCGTTTACATCCAGTATGAGAGAGTAGTGTCTTTCCACAGCTCAGTTGTACAAAGAATCTCTTCCAGAAAATCCCAGCAGCTTAATGGGGTTGGTAAATGCTTGACGAGAAATTATATGTGCTCCTAACTTATTACAAAAACAACATTATTGAATTGAAAACAAAATGGCTGGCTCTGGATTTTTAAATTATTATTATTATTGCATAGTCCATTTCTTTTAAGTGATGTGCTGTTATTTTCTTCATTCTCAGAGGCTATGAAGTTACCTCCAGGTTGGTGGCAAGCTGCAAAGTGCCTTGCTCATTTGAAAATGGACAGAATGTGTCTCAGGAAAACAGCTAGTAGACATGAATTTTAAATAATGTATTTACTTTTTATTTGCAACTTTAGTTTGTGTTATTATTTTTTAATAAGAACATTAATTATATGTATATTGTCTAGTAATTGGGAAAAAAGCAACTGGTTAGGTAGCAACAACAGAAGGGAAATTTCAATAACCTTTCACTTAAGTATTGTCACCAGGATTACTAGTCAAACAAAAAAGAAAAGTAGAAAGGAGGTTAGGTCTTAGGAATTGAATTAATAATAAAGCTACCATTTATCAAGCATTTACCATGTGCTAATAAGTTTGAAATATATTATTTCCTTTATTCCTTTCAGCAATCCATGAGATAGCTATTATAATCCTCATTTCCTACATATGGAAACAGGGCCAAAGAAGTCAAGTCAAATAATCTAATCCAGATTTAGAGAGTTGGAGATTGGTAGAGACAGACTAGAAATCAAGATTTATCTAAATCAAAATCTATGCTCTTAACCATCATTTTTGTTAGTCTGAATCGGTGCAACCTAACTCAATAATATAACCCAAGGTTTTATACTGAACTGTGTTTTGGTATGATTGTGAGATGTCAAGACCGTCTTCCCACAGGCACACAGAATGAGAAATCCTGGCCTATATTGCTGTTACCATCATGCTTTCTATAGAATTGGCTTTTATTATGTTTCTTTGCTCCTTTATAAATTCTCAATGATGTGACTACATTTTTACATTATTAAAGCAAATAGATTGGCCCCATAACTAGGGAAATGAATAGAGATGGAAAAGTAAATGCTTGGCATTCCTTAAGCCCTGGGTAAGTGTTTATGCTCAATAAAATATAAATAATATTACTGAAAGAGGCTGTTTATATGGGAGTAATGGTCAGTGACAACACTGGAGAGACCAGGTAGGGACCGGTTGTGACCATATCCTCATTTATGTTCTTGATGACAGCATATATGATTGCTCTCAGGTAAATTTTGATGCAGTAAATTCATGACCATAACATCTATTACTTGGGACCATCTTGCCAAGTGCTCCTTTACTCCATGAAATATTTAATAAACACTGCTTTAAACCTGGAAAAGCACAATCTACATTTAGTGAATATTTCATAGAATATTTAACTTTTTACATTGATTACGTGGTTCACTTACAAAAATCGATGGAAGATGCCCCCCAACTTGTGCCTGTCGGCCAAGCAGCTTCTTTTTTAGAATCTTTGCAAATTTTACTTTGCAATGTAGATTCCATAGTGAAGTGGAGAATTCAGACAAATGCTGAAATCGCATATTACCTTCTAGCATCCATGGTGTTTTGAGTGAAGCTGGGGCTGTACTTACATATGATACATAAATAGCTCCCCTATTAGTAAAAGCTAAGCCAAACAACTGATAATTTTCAAAATCTATTTTTTCTCCTGATTTAATGGTCATACTTGAAACACAATTATATCCAACTGATCCATGTTGTATATGCCTTATTTTCAAAAGTCTCATTTAAGCTCATTCATGCCCTTTCTCTTATGTAGTCTTCTTCGATACGAAAGGAGCTTGGAATAAATATCCATTAGAGCTTTTAAAAACACAAAACAATGCTTTAATGTTTCTTTTTTCCTGGACTGAGTTTGGCTGACCAACAAAATCTCTCAAGCCATTTTGTTTTGATCCTAAAATATCAATGGTGGCTCTCGAAATTTGGTAGATCTGATATCAAGAAAGAATTTCAAAGATTTTTATATCTTTTCAAAATGTATTTTATAGTTGCTTTGCATACACTAAATAACTTTGTTTATGTAAACTGTCAATATTATCATGTAATAAAATAAATTTATTTTTAAAACAAAGTAAACGTGTGGTTACTTGGGAATTTTTTATT